ACAAACTATTTTTTAGTTTTTCGAGCCTCTACCTACCCTTAGTCTCAAGACAGCTGCCTTTAAGGTAAGCTGCAAGACAATTTATAACATCCTATTCTTAGACTTTCCACTTACACATGGAAAATCATATGCATTATCGGCGTCTGCCACAAAAGCCATGCTCTGAGGTCCTATTCAGGAAAATATTAACTCTGAATTATGGCCTCCCTTTCTTTGGCAGGGGGCACTGAGCTTCACGGAGACCCTAGAGTAGGAATCAACCCTTCAGGTCGAAGGCCCAAGGGAATTAGAGCACTTAGAGCAGGAGACATGGGAAAAGAAAGAGGAAAAGAAGTTGGTAGGTCCGAAGGAGGCTGGAAAGAGGGGAAGGCAAAAGAATACACAACCCAGCCGAATCATGGGAATTGAGAGATGGCTTCCTGCAATCTAGTCTTGCGGGTTCTTGCTCTAGTTTCGGAAACTTCCCCCGCAGAGTCCAGCGCCGCGCACCTGCCCCTTGGGGCCGGTCCCTGCGCAGGAGCCTGCGGCAGGCTGGGAATGCCGTTCTGGGAGAGCAGCCTCCCAGGCGGGGTGGTGGGGAGACTGCAGGGAGGAGTCTTGGGGAGTGCAAACGGAAAGACTACATCTCCCAGGCCGCCACGCTTTCCAGCTGGAGTCCTAGGGCGCTGACTGCTCCCCAGTTTCCGTAGGGAAGCGCTGGGCTACCGCGGCTATTGTGCGTCGCGCTCTCGCCCTCCTCTTCCCGCTGCAGTGTCTATGGAGCGAGGCTACGTTTCATTGCCGCCCTGGCTTAACCCTTCCGGCGCCTAAAAGGACGGCCGGCCGGCCGGCTCCCTTGCACCAGGAAGAAGTCTTAGCAGCCAGCGGGCCCTGGTCAGGAAACTCTAAGGTACAAGGAAAACAGTTGAGGAAGGAGCCAGAGCGCTCCGGTTTGGTCCTCGGGCTTCGCTGGGGCGGGGCGCAGGCGTTGGCTTTAAGAAAGGGGAGGGGACAGTGCAATCCGGGTTGCCCGCGGAGTTCGGCCAAGGAAGTCTTCCGCTCGCTCCGGAGCGAGGAGCCTGTAGAGAGGCTGTTCCCAGCTCCAGCTCTAACCTCGCCTACACCTTGGGCGGGCCCAAGTGTCACGTTTGCAATTGCTCAGGAAGGATCCGGCCCGTCTCCGGAGGCAAGTCGGGCTGCGGTTTTTGCTGCTTATCTGGGAAGGCGATGCCTAAGGGACATGCTGCTTGCTAGGCAGCACCCTGCCGGGATCCGACTGCGATAGTTAGCTCTCCCTGGCCCTGAAGCCATCGCCGGGGCGCCTGTTCTCTGTCCGGACCAGCCAGCGCTCCTCAGGAGTCTCACTGAAACAGGTACCTGTCCTCCAAAGGGACGGAGGCTATGACTTTCCCCTTTCCCCCTACTCCCGGCCATCAGAACCATGGGTCATCCCCCGCTGGAGTTCAGCGACTGCTACCTGGACAGCCCCGATTTCCGCGAGAGGCTCAAGTGTTATGAGCAGGAACTGGAGAGGACCAACAAATTCATCAAAGACGTAATCAAAGACGGCAACGCGCTTATCAGCGCTATGAGAAGTAAGTGCAAGGCTTCGATGAGCTGTTTCTCTTGAACATTTCTCTTGTTACCCTTCCTTTGCAGATTATTCTTCTGCTGTTCAGAAATTTTCCCAGACGCTGCAGTCATTTCAGTTTGATTTCATTGGAGACACTCTGACTGATGATGAAATTAACATCGGTAAGTCTTCAGCTACATGTGGTCATATACCTAATTTGTTTTACATTTGATTCTCTCCTTCCAGCTGAATCCTTCAAGGAATTTGCTGAATTGCTCAACGAGGTAGAAAATGAGAGGATGATGATGGTAAGTCACTAACGCTGTCACTGAAGCTGAGTAATTGTTTTGTTTGTTTTTCCTTTTTGTCTAGGTACACAATGCTAGTGATTTGCTGATTAAACCCTTGGAAAATTTCCGGAAGGAACAAATAGGCTTCACCAAGGTACATTTTCTGTATATGCATAAGATTTTTTAATTTAATCTTTGCCCTTCTTTCCCACCTTTAGGAGCGGAAAAAGAAATTTGAAAAGGATGGTGAGAGGTTTTATTCTTTACTGGATCGGCACTTACACCTGTCTTCAAAAAAGAAAGAATCTCAGTTACAAGAGGTATGTTCACAAAGCCTGCCCCTGCCTTCCATAATATGTAATGTTTGTTTTCCTTCTTCTACAGGCAGACCTACAGGTGGACAAGGAGAGGCACAATTTTTTCGAGTCCTCTCTTGATTATGTTTATCAAATCCAGGAAGTTCAGGAGTCCAAGAAGTTCAATATTGTGGAGCCTGTAAGTTTTCTCTGTTGATGAATGGTCTAAAAGTGATAAAGTTATTTTTACATGTTTTCCCTAGGTCTTGGCCTTTCTTCATAGTCTGTTCATTTCTAACAGCCTGACTGTGGAGCTCACACAGGATTTCCTCCCATACAAACAACAGCTCCAACTCAGTTTACAGAATGTGAGTTTGCATGTGGATTTTTCTCACCGGTCTAATAATGATTTTCATGATGATGTCTTGACAGACAAGAAATCATTTCTCCAGTACCCGGGAAGAGATGGAAGAACTTAAGAAAAGGATGAAAGAAGCTCCCCAGACATGCAAACTTCCAGGACAGCCAACTATTGAAGGCTATCTCTATACACAAGAGAAATGTGTGTGGGGACATAGGGGTATCCATTGGGTTTTCTGTCTGCTCACTTTTACTTGTCCTTGTAGGGGCTTTAGGAATATCCTGGGTGAAATACTATTGCCAGTATGAGAAAGAGACCAAAACACTGACCATGACGCCTATGGAGCAGAAGCCAGGTGCTAAGCAGGTCAGTTCTTGTTTGCACCATATTTTTGGAAAAAAATTGCCTGTTAATTCTTGTTTCATATCAGGGGCCCTTGGACTTAACACTGAAGTACTGTGTGAGAAGGAAGACGGAGTCTATCGACAAGAGGTTCTGTTTTGACATAGAAACTAATGAAAGGTAAGCTGTGCCGCTGTGAATTGGCAATGTCCTGCTTTATACTTACCATTTTTTTCCCCCTCAGGCCAGGAACCATCACTCTGCAGGCCCTTTCAGAAGCTAACAGAAGGCTATGGATGGAAGCCATGGATGGGAAAGAACCTGTAAGTTACCTGACACTGGGGAAACCTCCCCACCATGGATCTTTCTGTTTATCTTCTTTTGTAGATCTACCACAGCCCTATAACAAAACAGCAAGAAAGTGAGTCACTTAAGTTTTTGGTCTACTAGCATAGGATCTAACTCTTTTCCTTTGCTTGAAACAGTGGAGCTAAATGAAGTGGGCTTCAAGTTTGTCAGGAAGTGCATCAATATTATTGAGACCAAAGGTAAGATCTGAACCATAGTCTTGGCATTGTCTAGTGAAATTAACCTGATTTTTTCCTCCACTAGGGATCAAGACAGAAGGGTTGTACCGCACTGTGGGCAGCAATATTCAGGTTCAGAAGCTGCTGAATGCCTTTTTTGGTAACAATTTTACTTTGATAATTCTTATTGGGACTTTTGTTTTTTGTTTACTTTTCTCAAATAGATCCTAAATGCCCAGGAGATGTTGATTTTCATAATAGTGACTGGGACATTAAGACAATCACCAGCTCCTTGAAATTCTACCTCAGGTATGCCTGATTTGAATTGGGAGTTTGCTTTTCCAAAGCAACTGACAATTTTCATTCATTTCAGGAATCTTTCTGAACCTGTCATGACCTATAGACTTCACAAAGAGCTGGTCTCTGCTGCCAGTAAGTATTTATGTTACTAATTAACTGTGTTGCAAACCATTTATCTCTTACTGTTCTATCCCAGAGTCTGACAACCTGGATTACCGCCTAGGAGCTATTCACTCCCTGGTATATAAGCTACCAGAAAAGAACCGAGAGATGCTGGAACTTCTGATAAGACACTTGGTCAAGTAAGTAACTGCTGGATTTTCAGAAAAAGTTCTTTTGTTAATCTTGCCCCTTTTCTTCTGGCAGTGTGTGTGAGCACAGCAAAGAGAATCTTATGACCCCCTCCAACATGGGAGTAATCTTTGGGCCCACCCTGATGAGAGCTCAGGAGGACACTGTGGCCGCCATGATGAACATCAAATTCCAGAACATAGTGGTGGAAATACTAATCGAGCACTTTGGCAAGGTATGCATTTTCTATTCTCACTACCTGTCTTCTGCAGCTAACTTCATTGTTGTCTTCTTTTAAGAAATTGCCATAGCCACTCCAGCCTTCAGTAAGCACCATCCTGATCAATCAGCAGTCATCAACATAGAAGCAAGACCCTCCACCAGCAAAAAAGGGTATGATTTGCCAAAGGCTCTGGTGATTGTCAGCATTTTTTAGCAATAAATTATTTTTAATGAAGGGATGTATACCTTATTTTTAGGAATCATGCTATTGCACACTTACTAGACTACAGTATAGTATAAGCACCATGAAACCAGAAAAAATTGTGTGGCTCAGTTTATTGTGATACATATTTTATTCTGGTGGTCTGGAACCAAATCCACACTATCTCCTAGGTATGTCTGTATGTTACCTCATTCAACCATCACAACAACCCTATGAGGTAGATGGTATCACTATTCTCATTTTGCAGCTGACATTTTCAAAATGCAAACTGAGCTTCAAGTTTGAGATTCATATAGTTTAAGTTTCTTGCCCCTGGTTACATAGCAAAGCTCCAACACAACTGACTCTGACTCTGTCCTGACTCTTTGACCTCTACTTTGTACTCTCTCACCTCTATTTTGTACTCTCTCTTCCCAATTATAGTTGGTGAAGGAATAAATGAAAAAAAAAGTTCTATTATTTAATATGCTCTAAAGGGCCTGGTAGCCAAAATTCATCCATTCATTTTAAAAACTGTCATTGAGCTGCTTTATCTTGCCTCGTGCCCTACTCAGCCCTAGTCTCTAGAGAGGAATCACGAAAAAAAATCTCTGCTGTCAGAAAAGTTATGGGACTTGGGGGTATCTGGAACCAACTAACACTCAGGATGCAGTGTAATAAAGACTGTGGTGAAGATGTGCATTGGATGCTGTGGGAGCCCATGGAAAGGGAACTTACCTCTCTATTGGGAATCAGAGAAGTCTTCATACAGTGGGTAATGCATGATGTGAGTCCTGAAAATCAGAGGAGTAGATTAATTGATTAACCTTCTGTAAGAAAAGTCCTCCTATAACAGAGGACTGCAAATTATTTGGCTTAAATATGATGGAGAGGAGTTCATTTTTCTCTCACATAAAAGTCTAGCAGTGAATAGTCCAAGATCAATGACATACTTCTGCCATCCTCACCACTTGGCTTCAGTTTCTTGATCCTAGATAGCTATTCCATTTGTCCCCATTTACTAGCCAGAGAGAAAGGGAAAAAAAGACAGAATGTAATACAGACAGCTTCTTCATAAAAGCATGACCCAGAGGCTTTCATGCATTATTTCTACTTGTATTCTGTTATCTAAAACTTAATCACATGTCCTTACCTAGCTGCAAGGGAGACTAAGAAAGGTAGGCATGGGTGCCCAGCTACCATTCAGTGACTTCCATTAGTAAAAGTAAGAAGGGGAAGGTGGGTACCAGTAAGCAATTAGCAGTCTCTTCCATAAAGGGTAAGAGTGAAAGTGTTCTGTGTATAGATCACTCTGGATACATACAGGAATGAGACACCAGAGAAATTAAGTTCCATAAAATAACCAAAGAACTAAATAACTAAGAGACTAAAGAACTTTAATAATTCAGCATGGCTATAGTGGAGGGTGAATGTAGGGGAATAGTGGAAGATGGGGAAGATGGGGCTGGAGATTTCAGGATGTGGCCAGATTATTGAGTACTTTGTGTGCTAACTAAGGAATTTGGCCTTTGTCCCGAAGACAGTGAAGAGTCATTGAAACATTTTAAGCAGTGGAGTAACACAATTAGATTAGAGTTGAGAAAGATCACTCTACCTGCACTTGGGTAGACAGATTAAAGACAGGAGTGGCTGGAGACAGAAGGAACAATTAGGAGACTATTATAATCATAGAGAGACATGATGAGACTCAACCAAGTCAGTGGTAGTGAGCAGAGGGGACAGATTAGAGAGACATTAAGGAAGTATAATTGATAGAACTTGGTGACTAAATGGATGTGGGATGTGAGAGAGGGGGAGGATTTTAAGATAATAATGTCCAGATTTGTGGCTTGGACATTGGCATTGTTTTAGATAATAAAAAATTTTAAGGGACGAAAGTGTTTAATTCTAGAAATGTTGAATTTGAGATACCTCTGGGATATCCAGAAGGCAACATTGAGCAGTTAGTTAGATATATTGGTATAGAAACCAGTAGAGAAACTTGGTAGTGCAAGCCATGTGAGTGGATGACACGGTTGAGAAAGCGAATGAGTGCAGACAAGTGAGATCATTAGAAGGTTGAGGACATAATCCTGGAGAACATTAAATTTCAGAGAGAGCCAGTGAAAGAGACGACAGTGTTCAGAGAAGCAGAAAGGTAAAGAGAGAGGAATTTTTAGAAATGGATTGGTTAAATGTGTTAAATGTTGGAGCACAGTCAAAATAAAAATTGAAAAAGTACCTGTTGGAGTCAGCAATCAGCAGGCCAGTGGTGATCATTGTAAAAACAGTTACAGAGGAGTGATGTGGGCAGAGACAAGGTTGAGGATCAACTGGAGGATGAAGAAATGGAGACTTAACTGTCTGGAAAGTGTAGAAGAAAATGAATGTGATGGCAGTGGAGAGTAGCTTGGGTTCAGACAGGAGAGACTTAAGTTCATTTAAATGCTTTTGAGAAACAGTATTGTAAGAAAGGAGATGAATGATGGAGGAAGGTCCCTGAGAAACAGGAAGAGATGAGATGGGATCCAGAGCATAGGTAGAGGCATTCTCCTTAGAAAGTGAGGAGAGATAAAGTAGGTTTATAAGTGTGGATGTCAATGAGTTTGTCAGTATGGGGACAGAAAGTTGAAGTTGTTTACTTTATTTATTTATTTATTTATTTATTTATTTATTTATTTATTTTGAGACAGTCTTGCTCTGTTGTCCAGGATGGAGTGCAGTGGTGCAATCTGGGCTCACTGCAACCTCCACCTTCCAGATTTGAGCAATTCTCCTGCCTCAGCCTCCTGAGTAGCTGAGATTACAGGCATGCTGCAACATGCCTGACTAATTTTTGTACTATTAATAGAGCTAGGGTTTCACCATGTTGGCCAGGCTTGTCTTGAACTCCTGGCCTCAAGGGATCCGCCTGCCTCAGCCTCCCAAAGTGCTGAGATTACAGACATGAGCCACCGCGCCCAGCTGAAGAAGTTTACTTCTAATGACCTCCCTTTTCTCTGAAGTATGAGGTGACGCCATCTGTGAGGGAGGGTGTCTATGGTCTGGTATATTATGAATGGCTCAGCAAGGATGTCTTCTAACTGAGCAAAGGGAAATAATATATGATGCGTTTATCTCCATTAATAACACTCACTTGGGTTCAATCGGAAGAGATTGTTGGATGGACAGATGCATGGATGGATGCCTATAAACATAATAAATATGTATTCTGTTTTCCTCCACTCAATGTTTTCAAAACGTTTTTTTAGAAGTTTAGTTCAGGGTTAAAATTTTCTTGAATCCCATCTGCATTAAGTAAGTATATTCTCATTTGTTATTCCTCTTCATTATTCTAGACCAACATTTTTCAGCCTTGGTATTATTTTGACATTTTGGGCCAATAATTCTTGTTGTGGGGACTGCCCTGGGCATTGTTGGATGTTTAGCAGGATTCCTTGCCTTTCCCCACTAGATGCCAACCCCCCTTCCACAGTTGTGACAATAAATATTTTCACAGATGTCATGAAATGTCCCCTGGAAAATAGAATTGGCCCCATTTAAGAGGTTGTATTCAAAACCAAATGGAAGGGCCCTGGAGAGAGAGAGAGAGAAGGGGGATTTAAGCTAGACAAATACTCATGTACATTTATCAGTTGATCATGACAACTATACTCATAGACATGATCTTCTTTTGGCAAATTAGACAACTGAGGCTCAGAGAGGTTAAATGACTTGCCTAACATGACAGAGGCCATAAGTGATAGAGCTGGGGTTTGAACTCATGTGTGTTAGATCCCTACAATTTAGGTTCTTTCTTAAGCAACAATAAAAAATATTTTAGAGGGTGTCCTTGTTTTCATTTTTATTATGTTTTAAAAAATCAAACTAAACTTAAAATTCAGCACAAAAATTTAAATAATATAGAAGTGTATAGACTAAAACAGGAATGTATCTGTTGACATTCCTCTGTAATCCTATTCACTTTCCTAGAGGTTATGATTGTGATTGTTAACAATTTAATGTGTATGCTTTTAGACCCTTTTCTTTGCAATTATAAATGACAAAGGACAGTGCATTCATACACACACAAAACTATTTTTGAATAATGACATCATACTATATATACTATTCCATAAGCTACTTTAAAATATTTAATCTTTCCACCTCAGTTCTTACAAATCTACATCACCACCTTTTAACAGTTGTGTAATATTCCTCAGTGAGTGAACCACAATTTATGTAACTTTCCCATGTTAATAGATATTTATGTAGTTTTATTTTTTTTATGGTACATGGAACTTGCATAGATATCAGTGTGTGTATGTGTCAGGATTTCTGCTTAATAGGGGTTTTAAAAGTAGGGAGATCAGAGGTCTTGCCTATTTAAAATCATGATTGCTACTACCAGATTGACCCCCAATATGGATAAACCAAATCATCCTCCCAATAACAGCTTATAAAGGTGACTGTTTTTACCCACTTCTTTGTCAGTTTAGGACAATATCGATTTTTCTTAATTTATCAGTCTAATAGGCAAAATGTGATATCTTGTTTGAATTGTAGTTTTATAATTATTAGTGAAGTTGATTTTTATGTTCACAAGCTATTTCATTTTCTTTTCCTTTGTATGTCCTTTTCAGTGGCTGGTCGCTTCAAAATCCTCCCCTCTCCAGGCCACTCCCACACTAAACTCTTCACCTAAGGCAACCACTAATCAGTTCTGTTAGTATAATTTGTGTTTCCTAAAGTTTTGTATAAACGGAATAATGCAGTATATACTTTTCTTTTGGTCTGGCTTCTTTGGTTCAGCATAGTTATTCTGAGATTAATTTAAGTTGTTATAGTGAGTCAATAGTTCATTCCTTTTTAGTACTGAGTAGTATTCCATCATATATACCAAAATTTGGTTGTCTATTCACTAGTTAATGGACATTTGGGTTGTTTCAGTTTGGGTCTGCTGCAAACATTTGTGTACAGTCTGTACGACTATATGTTTTCTTTTTTCTTGAGTAAACATGAAGGAGTAGAAATGACTGAGTCACATAGTAATTATACATTTAATTTTTAAAGAAAACGTAAAACATTTTTCTTAAGTAACTGTATCATTGTACTTTCTGGAAGAGACTGTAAAACTCATGTTAATTCTGTATATGTTTGGTGGAATCCTCCAGCTAAACTCTCTGGGTCTAGAGATTTCTTCTTTGGAAGTTTTTAAACTATGAATTGAAATTTTTTAATGGTTATAGGACTATTCAGATGATCTATTTCATTGGGTGGTTTTTTTTTTTAATTCACTATGACATTGTATGATTTTACATTCCCATCAGCAGTGAAAGTTCCAGTTCCTCCATATTCTTTTCAACATGTGGTATGGTCAGTCTAAAAAATTTCAACCATTCTAATAGGTGTTCAGTGGCATCGCATCATGTTTTTAGCATGCATTTCCCTATTGACTTAATGATGTTGAACTTTTTTTATGTTTGCCATTTGTATGTTTTCTTTGGTAAAGTGTCTATTCAAATATTTTGCTTATTCTTTAAAAACTGATTTACTTGTTTTCTTATTATTGAGTTATTGAGTTTTGGGAGTTCTTTATATAATATATATATAATACAAGTTCTTTATCAGACATATGATTTACAAATATTTTAACTCAGTCTGTGGTTTTTCTTTTCATTCTTAACAGTGTCTTTTAGAAAATCATGAGTTTTCAAATTTGATGTTCAGTTTATTGATTATTTTATGAATCATTGTATCTAAGATATCTTTGGCTAACCTAAGATTACAAAGATTTTTCTCCTCGAAATTTTATAGTTTCAGCTTTTAAATTTGATTATAGCCCATTCTGAGTTAGTTTTCTTCTGTGGTATAAGATACGAATTGAAGTTTTTTTTTTTTTTTTTTTTTTGCCTATGTATATCACATTGTTCCAGTACCATTGCTGTCCTTTCTCCACTGAATTGCCTTTGTAAAATAAATAAATAAATTTATCTGTATAGATGTGGGTCTATTTCTGGGCTTTCTATTTTGTT